GCAAGGCACGTCTTGCTTGCAGCAGGAGAGAGAGCGATCAAAGGAGGAACTATCACAGATTTTTAAACCATGAGATCTCCTGAGAGCTCACTATCATGAGAACGGCTTGGGGAAAACCACCCCCATGATCCAGTCACCTCCCACCAGGTCCCTCCCTCAACACCTGAGGTTTATACTTGAAAATGAGATTTGATGGGGACACTGAGCCAAACCATATCAAATACCTTTTCTTTCATCGTCTGAAGGTCTTTCACAGACCAAAAGTTTTTAATTTGGTAAATACCAGTTGATTTTTTTTTTCTTTAATGAATCATGCTTTTGCTGCTATGGCTAAGAATTTTTGAACAAGCTCTTGATTCTTACGATTTTATTGTGAGTAATTTTTTCTTTCAGTCTCCTACAGGATACCATTTTATGGTTTGATATTTTACATTTAGGCTATGGTCAATGTTGAACTAATGTCTGTACGGTTGTGAAGTTTGAGTAGAGATGACTTCTTTCCTGCTGTGGATATTAAGTTAGCCCCTCACCAGTTTTTAAAAATTCTTCATTCAATTCCCTTGGTAACTTTGTCAAAAATCAGTTGGAAGTACCTGTAGAGGCTATTTTTGTACTCTCTTACTGTATTGCATCAATCCATATGTCTTTTATTGCCCCAAAACCACACAGTTTTTATTACCTTTCCTATATTGGTAGTCTTGAAATCCAGTGGAGTGATTCCAGACACTTCATTTTTGTTTTTTGGTAACTTTTATGGATCCAATCACTGCTAGTTTTGGATTCCCCACCGAAATCCCAGTTCCCGGACTGCTAAGCTGCAGGAGACTCCCTAGCAGGATCGGGTCCAACCTGCAGGCAAAATAGTTTTAACATAAACCGTTTTCAACTTGGTAAGTGGAAAACATTTTGGTTTCCACCATAAGTGGCCCACACAACTCTGATTTTTTTACCTTAAAGCGGCGCAGACCCCGCCCACTCCAGCCATTCCTTCAGGCTGCCCGGGCTCTTCTCTCCGCGCATGCGCAGTTTCCTACAGGCCCGGAAACGGATCGCGTTGGGTGAAGGTGACGGCGTCGAGCGTGAGTGACCCTCTGTGTAGATTAAACCTGCGCTCCCTGTTTCCCATTTCCACAGCCGATGTCCAGGGTCGATACGGCCCTTAAAATCCCCGTACACTCCACCCCAGGTGAATACAGGCCTCGCAGTGTGGGTCCGGAGCAGCATCTGCCCTGCCTGATCTGCCCTCCCAGGACCTCTCTGACCTCATCTCCTGCCTGTGTCCTCCTCGCTCCCTCTGCTCCAGCCAAGCATGCGTCCTTCCTGTTCCTGGGCCGAGCTTGCTCCTGCCTCAAGGCCTTCACGTGGGCTGTGCCTCTGCTGGAACTCGCTGGCCCCTCAGCTGCAGGTGCAAACACCCCTCCTTCCCCAGGTCTCGGTCTGTGTGGATCATTCTGTCTCCCTCTTTTCAGAAAGGTGGGAGACAATGCCTTGGAGCTGCAAATCTTCTCTGAGTCTGAAGCATCCTGCCTGACGCGTTTGCTCACATTGACCCGTGCCTTCCCTCAGTCCTTCTCATCTCTACTGAGATTCCGTCTCACCCTGACCCTGTGACATGAACTTCTGAAGAGTCCACTGGGCATGGTCCTGGGAAGGGCTCACACCCAGACATGGATGGAGACGGGGTGAGGGTCCCGTGGTGTCAGTGCTGTTGGGCTTGGTGAAATGTGTTTATTATTTTACGGACAGTTGACATTCAGGGACGTGGCCATCGAATTCTCTCAAGATGAGTGGAAATGCCTGAACTCTACACAGAGGACTTTATACAGGGATGTGATGTTGGAGAACTACAGGAACCTGGTCTCCCTGGGTGAGGATAATTTTCTTCCAGAAGTCAAAATCTTTTATAAGCGGGAAATTCTCTTCCTGACCAGAGTATTATCCTATGTGGGAGCACAGGAAAGAGCCCTGGACCATAGAAAGCCAAGTACGAGTAGCAAGAAAACCAAAAGGGTGGGAATGGATCAAAGGTGTGAAAACAGGTAAGACCTCAGATGAGGGGAGAGGAAGCCACTTTTGAGATGGAGTTTCGCTCTTATTGCCCAGGCTGGAGTGCAATGGTGCAATCTCGGCTCACTGCAACCTTCGCCTCCCGGATTCAAATGATTCTCCTGCCTCAGCCTCCCGAGTAGCTGGGATTACAGGTATGCACCACCATGCCTGGCTAATTTTGTATAATTGGAAACCTATGGTTTTCATTTCTTATAGATCTGTCTCGTAACTGTGTAATCAAGGAACTAGCACCACAACAGGAAGGTAACCCAGGAGAAGTATTCCACACAGTGACATTGGAACAACATGAAAAACATGACATTGAAGAGTTTTGCTTCAGGGAAATCAAGAAAAAAATACACGACTTTGACTGTCAGTGGAGAGATGATGAAAGAAATTGCAACAAAGTGACTACGGCCCCAAAAGAAAATCTTACTTGTAGGAGAGACCAACGCGATAGAAGAGGTATAGGAAACAAGTCTATTAAACATCAGCTTGGATTAAGCTTTCTACCACATCCCCATGAACTGCAGCAGTTTCAAGCTGAAGGGAAAATTTATGAATGTAACCATGTTGAGAAGTCTGTCAACCATGGTTCCTCAGTTTCACCACCCCAAATAATTTCTTCTACCATCAAAACCCATGTTTCTAATAAATATGGGACTGATTTCATCTGTTCTTCATTACTCACACAAGAACAGAAATCATGCATTAGGGAAAAACCTTACAGATATATTGAGTGCGACAAAGCCTTGAATCATGGCTCACACATGACTGTACGTCAGGTAAGTCATTCTGGAGAGAAAGGATATAAATGTGATCTGTGTGGCAAGGTCTTTAGTCAAAAATCAAACCTTGCGCGTCATTGGAGAGTTCATACTGGAGAGAAACCATACAAATGTAATGAATGTGACAGAAGTTTCAGTCGCAACTCATGCCTTGCACTACATCGGAGAGTTCACACTGGAGAGAAACCTTACAAATGTTATGAGTGTGACAAGGTCTTCAGTCGAAATTCATGCCTTGCACTACATCAGAAAACTCATATTGGAGAGAAACCTTACACATGTAAAGAGTGTGGCAAAGCCTTTAGTGTGAGGTCAACACTTACCAACCATCAGGTAATTCATAGTGGCAAGAAACCTTACAAATGCAATGAATGTGGCAAGGTGTTCAGTCAGACTTCAAGCCTTGCAACTCATCAGAGAATTCACACTGGGGAGAAACCATACAAGTGTAATGAATGTGGTAAAGTCTTCAGTCAGACTTCAAGCCTTGCAAGGCATTGGAGAATTCATACTGGAGAGAAACCTTACAAATGCAATGAATGTGGTAAGGTTTTCAGTTACAATTCACACCTTGCGAGTCATCGGAGAGTTCATACTGGAGAGAAACCTTACAAGTGTAATGAGTGTGGGAAAGCCTTTAGTGTGCATTCGAACTTAACTACCCATCAGGTCATCCATACTGGAGAGAAGCCTTACAAATGTAATCAATGTGGCAAAGGCTTCAGTGTGCATTCAAGCCTAACTACCCATCAGGTCATCCATACTGGAGAAAAACCTTACAAATGTAATGAGTGTGGCAAATCCTTTAGTGTGCGCCCAAACCTCACTAGACATCAGATAATCCATACTGGAAAGAAACCTTACAAATGTAGTGATTGTGGGAAGTCCTTTAGTGTGCGCCCAAACCTCTTCAGACATCAAATTATCCATACTAAGGAGAAACCTTATAAAAGAAATTAATATGGCAAGGTCTTCAGTCAAAGTTTAAATCCTGTGAGTCATCAAAGAATTTATATCAGAGAGAAACCATACAAGTATAATAAATGTGGCAAGGTTTTCAGTCACAATTCACTCCTACACAGCATCAGAGAATTTCATTCTTGAGAGAATCCTTACGAGTACAGCAAACCCTTCATCACAAGTTCAAGCATTCATTGACATCAGAGTCCATGCTAAAGAGAAATCATATACACCTAACTGTGTGGCAGAGGCTTCATTTAGGTCTCACAACTCACTAGACATCAAAATGTGTAAACATCTTTGTATATTTTGTGCATGTTGAAGCTATTAACCAAGGATCAAAACTGTAACACATCCAAGGATTTATGTGAGGAATAATTCAGTCTAGTTGTGCTGATAAACTTTTCATATTACACATTGTAGAACAAATGCAAGCCCAAATATGTTAAAACTCACACAACATGATATATATTAAAGGTTGCAGGATGTTTGAAGTCACTGGTTGTCTCAGATTTTAAAATATTTTATTT